GGAGATTATCTGCAAGCTACACATACCCTGGGCTTTCAGTGGCTGTTGGCTATTGCAGTCCACTCTGGTTGAAAGAGGCTGGTGACACAGTTACCTTGTCCTATCCTAAGAGTCACAACTCAGAAGATTCAACCTTCAGATTTCCTTTATTCCTGAGCCCTTTTATTCTGGCCTTCTGGTCTTTCTTCCATTCATTCCATATAGCATAACGCTTAGAATCTGTTGGTGTTCATCCCCCCCCCCCCACCTCTGCTAAGTATTAGTTGTGTGACATTGGGCAAATTATTCTACTTTGTAACTCAGTTTTGCCTTCTGTTAAAATGAGGATTTTTTTTTACAGTACTTTAACAATAAATTGTGACCATTAAATGAGATAATGTATCTATAGTGCTTAGAAGAGAGCCTGGCAATAATAAGCGCTATTTATGTTAACTGTTATTTTGAGTCATTATTATTCATACATTCAACGAATACCACTGTGCTAAATACAGGGGATGTGTTGGTACATCGGACAATCTCTTACCCCTTATGGTCATATTTCTTCTGATTTTGTGAGACACGCAATGACTTTCGAATCTGACTCCTGGATGCAATTTCAGAAGCTGCTGTTGGTAACTGTGGATGAGGCACTTACCCTCTCTGAGCCTGTTTCCACATCTGTAAAATGAGGATTAATAAAATCTACTTGGAAGATTTGTTTTGACTATTAAAAAGACAAAATATGCAAATTATCTGGCACATTTGAAGTCGAATATACTTTCCTTTTCACAGTCTTGTGGCCACACCTGAGGCTAGGGAACTCCACTCTAGGCTTAGAAAACAGTGCTGTCTTCTTAAGTGCTGGGGAGGAGTAAGAGGGTATGGCGGGAACTCATCTGCAGGAAGGGTAAAACCCAGAAGGCGTGGGAGGAGACAGAGACAGGAGGGATGCAGGGACCGCCCCTGGCCTACAACTCCCGGGATGCTCCGGGAGCGCCCCGCCCCGCCCCACCCCGCCCGCCGTGGCGGGCGCTGCCCACCCGGCGGAGCCGAGCGGCGTGCAGAGGCTACAAGTGCCGTAGCTGGTGATTGGGGGACTTTCTCCGGGAACCGTGCCGGGAGAGCGCGCGGTGCTGGAGCCGCACCGGGTGGCCGAAGCAGAAGGTGAGTGGCGGGGAGTGGGATGGGGTGGAGGCGGGTTCTTATCTAACTCTGTTGCTATTGGCAGACTTTCCGGAAGCTGCTGGGGGATGTCTGACTAGCTCTCATGGAGCTCCACTACCTTGCTAAGAAGAGCAACCAGGCAGACCTCTGTGATGCCAGGGACTGGAGTTCAAGAGGGCTGCCTGGTGACCAGGCAGATACAGCAGCCACAAGAGCTGCTCTCTGCTGTCAGAAACAGTGTGCATCCACCCCAAGAGCAACCGAGATGGAAGGGTCTAAACTTAGTTCTTCTCCAGCATCCCCCTCCTCCTCTCTGCAAAACAGTACTCTTCAGCCAGATGCCTTTCCACCAGGACTTCTCCACTCAGGGAACAACCAAATAACAGCGGAACGGAAAGTCTGTAACTGCTGCAGCCAGGAATTAGAAACTTCTTTTACCTATGTGGACAAAAACATCAACTTGGAGCAGCGGAACCGGAGCTCGCCATCAGCAAAAGGGCATAATCACCCTGGGGAGCTTGGCTGGGAAAATCCAAATGAGTGGTCCCAAGAGGCTGCCATATCTTTGATATCTGAAGAGGAGGATGATACAAGTTCAGAAGCCACGTCTTCAGGGAAGTCTATAGACTATGGTTTCATCAGCGCCATCTTGTTCTTGGTCACTGGGATCCTGCTCGTGATCATCTCTTACATCGTCCCACGGGAAGTGACTGTGGACCCCAACACTGTGGCAGCCCGGGAGATGGAGCGCCTGGAGAAGGAGAGTGCGAGGCTGGGGGCTCACCTGGACCGCTGTGTGATTGCGGGGCTCTGCCTCCTCACGCTGGGGGGCGTCATCCTGTCCTGCTTGTTAATGATGTCCATGTGGAAGGGGGAGCTCTATCGTCGAAACAGATTTGCCTCTTCCAAAGAGTCTGCAAAACTCTATGGTTCTTTCAACTTCAGGATGAAAACCAGCACGAATGAAAACACTCTGGAACTGTCCTTGGTAGAGGAAGATGCGCTTGCTGTACAGAGTTAATTCTGGTTGTGAATATCTTGAGAGTCTGCCTTGGCATTTTATAATATGAAAAAAGTTAATTTATAAAAATTCACAGTGCAATTTATTTGCCTGGCAAGAAAAGTTTATTTCACAAACCAACAGCCAGTAAGTGTTTTTGTTCTCTATGTGTCTTCTATTTAGAAGAAAAGCCATGTAAGATGTATAAGAAACCACAACCAGCCACACCTATCCTTCTGAAGAGCTGAAGGCTAATTAATCTGTAATGGCCAAGAACTTCTACTTCGATAGAAAAATATTTCTAATGACCCAGTCTACAAATTATTTCTTTTACACAAATATATGATGTTATTCTTTGGACACTAGGTGGTCCTACACACAGTAGGATCAATTGCTAATCTACTTTGTGAAAAAGAACTAAGCACTAATCAATAATAAGGCTTACATCTAATTCTCAAAGGTGCTTATCCATTTTCTTGCTAAATTATCCTTCTTGTAATTTGGCTAAACACTAAAACATGGAATTTTTAGTTTGAATATTTTGAAGTTTGAGGATGTTGGGCTTTCCTTATTGTAAAAAATGTTATGTTTGAAATTATTCCTGTTTTCAAAAATGGTAATTAAGTCATTAGGATAAACTTTCTAATAAAAAAAAATTATGTAAATCATTGTAAGACCAATGTGAATTTAAACCACAGTGTTGGTGCCAGATATTAGCCAGGGTCACAGGCTCTTTTTTAAAATGAAGTCAAATTAGTTACTGATATAAGTTTTATATTTTGTGATTTTGCCATCATACTGGTTATCTGTGCTCTTGAAGTCTGCTGGTTCTCACACCAGCAGCAAGAGGCAAGGCATGAGACATTTTAAATATATTTCCAGACATCTAAACATCTAGACAGGCCTGAGTCATGATTGGCTCTGGTGTGCTTCCAGGTAACATCTTGTTATTGCTGTTTGGGGAAAACCACCAATAGAATTGCAGCTAGACTTTTGGGGACTGTGCCTCGCAGGCTGTATCACTTGCTGTAGGCCAAGCAACGAGCACTTCCCTCATGGTAGCAACAGTCCTTAAGCCCAAAGCCAAAAAAAAATAAAATGGAAAGAGAGATTCAATACACTGATTTAATGGGGACTGTAGTCATCGTCAGAACTCACCTCCCACTCACAGTGGTCTAGATGTCATTCAGCAACTGTGAACTCTTGCCTCATGCAGCACAAACTCTTCTCTAAGAGCAGCATGATGAGCAAGGTGCTCACTTTGCAAGACACACACTGGGTGTTCACAGTGACAGACCGCCTCATTATGGTGACGGTTCAGAAAAGGGATGGGAAATGCAGCCTCAGAAATACCTTACATTTTGCAACTCTGCCTGGAGGTTTTTCCAACCTGTGCTCTAAGAGTTGTTGTAACTTCCATGATTGTGTTACCAGGATCAGGGGGTCATTCTTAAAAAGAGGACAGGAGCTGGGAATTGGTATGAGACAGCAGGAATGAGGAAGTAAGAAAGTGATTTCTTTGCAGATTTTTAAAGGCTATTTCAAATGTCTGAAGTTTGTGGTGTTGTGGACAACTGTGGAATACATGGGTGACTTTGGCAAAATGTGTGAATCAGGATATTTATGTGGATGAGCTCTCATGGGTGTCAGATTGATTTGATGAGTGAGGTATGCTGCATATGACTTAAGGGTTGAACTGAAATACAAAAAGGGAGGCTCAGAAGATAGTAAAAAGAGAGGATGGGCATATGAAAGAATTATTAAGTAAAAATGAGAAATTATATGGCCATCAGAGGAAGCTAGATGTAGTTAATTGCCTTATGTTATAGAGCAATACTGATTACTGAAAAGAAAGAATTGAGATGACATAAACATGATTTTTGCTTTCTGTTGCTGTATTTTTGTGCTTTTTGAACAAACTTTGTTTTACTGTGACTCTCATTTCATGATTTTTGTTGAGGCTGCCTTACCAGTGGTATAAGTTTTATATTCTGAAGGTTTCTAAGTCCAGCTCTAGCCTGCTTAAGGATCCACTTTGGATGATGTTGAAACAAGAAGGAAACGATCTGCTGAGTGAGTAGGTCTGAGCTGTGTGTTAAAAAAAGAAGGCATTAAAAAAAAGAAGGCATTAAAGAAAAAACTAATGTTTATTCATAGAAGCTAAATGAGATCAACTGAGTTTTTATTTATTGGTGAAACAGGATTAATTAGCCAAATGGCAGACTAAACTGAATTAATGTGGAATCAATTTTCAGTTTATGAAGGAAGAGGAGTTTGGGAATCAAGTGTTAGGAGGTCTTTTCACTTGATAATAAAGCTTTTCATGTGGAAGCATTTAATGAATCTTGCAGGGCTACCAAATAATATAGATTTGATCTAGAGGTAACATTTTGAAAAATGCCATTTTGGAAAAAAAATATTCAACGGGGGAGAAAAAGACCTAACACATCAAAATACATTTCCTTTCTTTTCCCTAGAATGCTATAATTTCCTTTAAAATTTAAAATCGAAATGTGGTAAGTAAATGCACACTTCAACATTATTTAAATCTGCTAACATATAGAGCACCTCTCTTTTAAGGTTCTACTTATCTGAGGGCAAACCATTACACATTACATGATTTTGAAAATCATCTGAATGACTTCTTTTGGGCTGTGGTGACATTATTCAGATACTTGCCTTAATCGACTTTTCCCTGGGTATTTGGTTTATGTAGCCCTTATCCATCCTGCCTGAATTCAATATGAAGATTACTTGAATTTAAAATGATGGTAACACAGGCAAAGAAAAGCCATGTGCTTTATTTCCTGTTTTTCCCAATCTGACAAAGAGTGTTTTTGGCTCTAGAGGTACTTTGGCAAGACCAGGTGATGCATTCTATAGACATTGGGCATACAATACCTATAGTTTTGGTCTTGCATCCTTCATGGAGATTTGTGACCTTCCGTCTGTCTCTTCAATATGGTGCTGGTTGTTACCTGTGAAAGTTTTTATTGCTAGTCCTAGAGAAGAAAAACATATTTCAGTGGTTCTAGGTCTTTAGCTTATTTACATGGTTTTAGAAATCTAAACTCAAGAGTCATCTTCCTAGTCTCAATGAGAAGACAGCTCGTCTTTCAGCAGTGTGGCCCAATGGGGTGAGTTACAGAAAGAAAGCTGTCTTTCTCCTTTATTACTGGGATCTACACGCTGCTGGTGGATGATTTAAGGCTCCTAATATCTTTATAAGCCAGTTCTTTTTAGGGCACCTTAAACTGTTAGTGGTAGAGTTTGCAAAGAGTTTTCTTTGCAGCGCTGTGTGTCCTTCCCACCCATTGGGAGCTCTTAAAGCAGATCACATAATAAGATGTACTGGCCCCTCATATAAAGAACAGCTTTTCGTCATGCTCCCCACTGTGTAGGTGATTTATAGTTTACAGGAAGACAAGACTGCTTGGAACCATGAAGTTCTTGGAGGCCATGGTTGCTTTTACCCACATGACTGCTATAACCCTTGATTCTGTTCTATCAAGTTACTTGCCTTGATATCATCACATGCTTTGCTGTCTGCTTAAAATATGAGTTCATCCCCCTCATACTTATTTGTTTTAGGGACCCAATTGGACCAGTGCTGGCACATGCCCTTCAAGGTACAATTTCTGAAAAGAGACTGCGCTGCCAAACTTATGTGTGCCTTTACCTCAGTCCCCCCAGTATAAGGGGTGACTTAATCTTGATAAATGAGTGACTGAGCACCATGCTAGTTAAATATTGAGAATTAAAAGCCTGAACCCAATGGCTCTATTTTTTTTTACCACCTTCTGACAAGCAAAAATTCTAGGCAGGAGCATGTGAACATTTTGGTCTTCATCTTTCACGTGTGCAATGATAGGTGTATGCAAAATTTTACTTGGATTAATTGTCAAGTTAAAAAAGTGTTCTATATGTATATCTCTTAGGAGAAGGTTTTTCAACCTGAAGGTCAGATTTCATTGCAGCAATTAATGCCATCAAAAAAACGTGGTCTGACAAAAAAGATTCACAACCTTTGCCAGTGGTTCACCTATTACAGCAAGATGTAATACTATCAATACTTACTGTTCTCTGTAATGGGTTTAACCTTTCCCAGAATTGGACATAAAGAATGACTACGATGAGAAGATTATAATGAAGTCTTACTGGCTTTTCCTAGTCTAAAAAGAGTACTTAAGAAAGAGAATTAACATATCATTTCCTTTTGGCTGATTTTTAGCTATATCTGTTTTTGGTTCATAATATTCTATATTATCATCTCACAAATTTTATAAGTCTTGGGAAATAATTTGCCTGCCTAGTGAATTGACACTGTAAAAAGCAAGACGTTATTTTAAACACATAAAACTAATTTCAAGAATCTGTGGCTTACACTCAAGAGTGTACTCGTGGTTTATGTTTGTGTGCAGATTTATGTGCACTCAAGTCTATGTGCATTTGGACTATATTTTATAGTTATACAGCTTTAATATCCAAAGTTATTGTTAGAATAATTTTATTATAGGAATTTGGCATGCCTTACTATTGACATTAAGAAGAAGAGAAGTCTTTCACAAGTCATGAATGAAGAATTTGGAATCAGCCTCAGAATGAGATGCCATAATTATTATAAACCTGTTTTGGTTGTTCAGCCTCCCACAAATATTTATTAATTTGTTTTTTAACCTCTCAATTTCAGGCTCATGAGAGTGTGAGATATTTGGAAATTATTTTACCGTGAATTGTTATTTTATTTCAGGGGACTATGGGGAGTATATTCCTTTGTTTCAAATTTGGGTAACTCTCCTGTGTTTCAGGAACAGCTCTCCCTATTTTTTCACTGCCATCTTCAGGCTTCCTAGCCAGGCTCCAAACAAATGTCATATAAGAAAGAAAGATTAATTATTACATATTGTGTATTGAGAGTTTGTACCCTGTGGTTCTCATCGTGCTGTTAATTTTACTTTTCTTGCCAAACAAAAATAATTTGACATTGATTATGTGCTTTTTGATATTTTCAAGGGCAATTATTAAGGTTATGAGCTCTTTCTTAGGGCACTTGATGCCTTATATGTTAATAGCAAGTGTGTCATATCATTTTAAAATAAAACTATTCAAAGGCTTTATTGTGTTTATTAAGCTTAATTTAAATTGGAATCTGTAATGCTGATTTGGTCTTTTAAAATTATATTTGAAATTATTTGTCCAAAAAAATTAAAATGAATATTTACCCCTAATTTAGGTTTGTCATTCTTCTTGCTACCATTTC